CTGAATTAGGGATTTAAGCTAGACCTTGAAGAATAGGTCATGCCATCACACTAACAAACTCACAGGGAGGCTCCCAAATTTTGGGAAAGTGTCCCCCAGAGACTTAGACTTTTAAACCAAAGCCTAATGTTTCACAAAGTCTTCTGAGACAGAATGATTAGCAAGCTTGTAGGACCTTTTTGTAAAGAGGATGTATATGGATTCGTACAGACACACATCTACATGCAGAACGTGCCATTCTGTATTTGATGCATAAAACCACCTTGTCCCGGTCTCAGGGCAGGAACAGTGTCATACAGATTTTTGTGTCTCCACTGCTTTTGCATAGCGGCTCTTAGAGATTAAACGCTTTTTTTCCAAATATTTTATAGGTTTTTTGACATTAAAACGTTAGTCTCATCTGGGTGCGGTGGCACACGCCAGTAATCCCAGTACTTTGGGAGGCAGAGGCAAGAAGATCGCTTGAGCCCTGAAGTTGGAGACCACAGTGAGCTATGATCACACCACTGCACTCCTGTGACAGCCTGGGTGACACCGCAAGACCCTGTCTTAAAAAAAAAAAAAGTTAGACTTATGTTCTTTTCTAAGCAATAAAATTAGTCTTAGATATTGCCTAATATCTAAGACTACCAATTTTTGTGTAGAATGTAATACAAGCTAAAAAATACATTCGAAAGACTTTCTGTCCCCCAATTTATAAATCCTGGTTAGTTTAGCTAAGTCTGCAGTTGTGCTGGGATCAGCAATCCCTCCTTAAATGCAGGAGTATTGTGAGTGTGATGAGGGACTACCCCAAATCAAAATAATTTTAAAAGCAAACCTTAGCTTGCTAATTGGTTCCACTTTCTTCCTTGTTCCTTTTCCTTTACCAAGATGGCCGCTGTGTCGTTCGCTCCTCATTGGTCGGATTTTCCGCAGGTGCCGATTCTAGCCCCACCTACTAGCTCTCCGTTCCAAGTCCTAAATCACTGGGAATGTAATAGACAGACGAACGGGAGTGGGCGGAGCGGGCGCCGGATGTGACGTTTCCGGAACCTCCGGGTGTCATCCGCGGGGAAAGGTGGGGAAGGGTCCCGGGAACGTGGTGGGGCAGGGCCTCCGAGCGTGGTTGGACTTTGAAGGGGATCGGCCGCCGTGAGTGTGGGGCCTGCAGCCTACTCTCCCCGAGTCCCCTGCCCGGCCTGCCTCGCTCGAGGCACCCGACGGCTTCTGTCTCCGCGGGCTGGCGCCTGACCAGCCAGGCCCAGCGGTTCCCCGCCTACTGCATTTGAAAGATCCCGAAAACCCTGGATGATTGTGCCTGGGGTTGGCAAGTTCGTCTTGAGTGCCTTCAAGAAGGGTTCCTCAAGCAGTTGTCGATAGAGCCCTCCCTACTGTATACGCCCCCTCCGCTCATTCCTGCTACTTCCTTTCTCCTCCTCGTATTTCCCCCTCGGTCCTTTACGCCGCCTTTCCCCCTCATTTGCAGATGCTGCATCCCCTTTTTGGAATTGCTCAACCAGGTGGTAACCGGCGCCGCTTCCTGGCCTTGGGAGGTGGTTCCTTTCTTAACCCACAAGAACCTCTCCCAAGAGGTACTGAGATGCAACAAGCATCCTCTGTTTCAGGTATTGATGCCATCTGTTTTTTCTGTCTCAGAACTTGGTCCTGATGTCTGACCATGGAGATGTGAGCCTCCCGCCCGAAGACCGGGTGAGGGCTCTCTCCCAGCTGGGTAGTGCGGTAGAGGTGAATGAAGACATTCCACCCCGTCGGTACTTCCGCTCTGGAGTTGAGATTATCCGAATGGCATCCATTTACTCTGAGGAAGGCAACATTGAACATGCCTTCATCCTCTATAACAAGTATATCACGTAAGACACCTACAGTTTCCTTTTTCCTTTCTTGCTTCATAATCATTTTGAACTGTTTCCTTAGGCTCTTTATTGAGAAACTACCAAAACATCGAGATTACAAATCTGCTGTCATTCCTGAAAAGAAAGACACAGTAAAGGTGGGTCTTCACTTTCATTGTTGCCCATCTAAAAGCTTCAGAGCAGCACAGACTGACTTCAAGATAAAAGTAGTAGTCTCTGCATCTGAGTACCAGATCCTGCAATAGGAGATAAGGCCATTTCACCACAACAGTTCTGAAGTAGCAGGTATGGTACAGTAGGGGGTATTTTAAATCATTGTTCTAATTCTATTTTCTGTTTTGTGTCTCAGAAATTAAAGGAGATTGCATTTCCCAAAGCAGAAGAGCTGAAGGCAGAGCTGTTAAAACGATATACCAAAGAATATACAGAATATAATGAAGAAAAGGTCAGTATATAACAGCTAAGAAGAAAATTATTGAAGTGTTAGCCTAAATTTTCTCTCTTTGTAGAAGAAGGAAGCAGAGGAATTGGCCCGGAACATGGCCATCCAGCAAGAGCTGGAAAAGGAAAAACAGAGGGTAGCACAACAGAAGCAGCAGCAATTGGAACAGGAACAGTTCCATGCCTTCGAGGAGATGATCCGGAACCAGGAGCTAGAAAAAGAGCGACTGAAAATTGTACAGGAGTTTGGGAAGGTAGACCCTGGCCTAGGTGGCCCGCTAGTGCCTGACTTGGAGAAGCCCTCCTTAGATGTGTTCCCCACCTTAACAGTCTCATCCATACAGCCTTCAGACTGTCACACAACTGTAAGGCCAGCTAAGCCACCTGTGGTGGACAGGTCCTTGAAACCTGGAGCACTGAGCAACTCAGAAAGTAGTAAGTGCATTTGCTGATGTCCTCTTCCTTCTGGTCGCAGACTATTCTCCTTTCTCCTTTACAGTTCCCACAATCGATGGATTGCGCCATGTGGTGGTGCCTGGGCGGCTGTGCCCACAGTTTCTCCAGTTAGCCAGTGCCAACACTGCCCGGGGAGTGGAGACATGTGGAATTCTCTGTGGAAAACTGGTAAAAAGAAAAAAAAAACCAAACTCTTCTCTGAATTGTGACCAGCTGTTTTCTCCTTTGGCAGATGAGGAATGAATTTACCATTACCCATGTTCTCATCCCCAAGCAAAGTGCTGGGTCTGATTACTGCAACACAGAGAACGAAGAAGAACTTTTCCTCATACAGGATCAGCAGGGCCTCATCACACTGGGCTGGATTCATGTAAGCAATTCTGAGCTGTCCGAGAGTTAGTCTAAGAGTCCTCTGACTCTTTTTCTCTCCTCAGACTCACCCCACACAGACCGCGTTTCTCTCCAGTGTCGACCTACACACTCACTGCTCTTACCAGATGATGTTGCCAGAGTCAGTAGCCATTGTTTGCTCCCCCAAGTTCCAGGAGTGAGTATAGAGGGCATGGTTCTGGGTGTTTCTTGACTCTTAGCCTGCCTTTTTTAAATTTCAGAACTGGATTCTTTAAACTAACTGACCATGGACTAGAGGAGATTTCTTCCTGTCGCCAGAAAGGATTTCATCCACACAGCAAGGATCCACCTCTGTTCTGTGTACGTATCTATGTAAAAGAAAATGGGGCTATACTTTTTCCTTTCATCAATGTCTCTTTCTAAGCCTGTACTTCAATAAGAGATTTGAAGGCAAAGGAAAAGAGAAGCCACTTCAGATAGGTAAATTAAGTATATTTGTAGAATTTTGCTTATAGGACTCCACCTTTCTTTTTTCCTATTGCAGAGCTGCAGCCACGTGACTGTTGTGGACAGAGCAGTGACCATCACAGACCTTCGATGAGCGTTTGAGTCCAACACCTTCCAAGAACAACAAAACCATATCAGTGTACTGTAGCCCCTTAATTTAAGCTTTCTAGAAAGCTTTGGAAGTTTTTGTAGATAGTAGAAAGGGGGGCATCACCTGAGAAAGAGCTGATTTTGTATTTCAGGTTTGAAAAGAAATAACTGAACATATTTTTTAGGCAAGTCAGAAAGAGAACATGGTCACCCAAAAGCAACTGTAACTCAGAAATTAAGTTACTCAGAAATTAAGTAGCTCAGAAATTAAGAAAGAATGGTATAATGAACCCCCATATACCCTTCCTTCTGGATTCACCAATTGTTAACATTTTTTTCCTCTCAGCTATCCTTCTAATTTCTCTCTAATTTCAATTTGTTTATATTTACCTCTGGGCTCAATAAGGGCATCTGTGCAGAAATTTGGAAGCCATTTAGAAAATCTTTTGGATTTTCCTGTGGTTTATGGCAATATGAATGGAGCTTATTACTGGGGTGAGGGACAGCTTACTCCATTTGACCAGATTGTTTGGCTAACACATCCCGAAGAATGATTTTGTCAGGAATTATTGTTATTTAATAAATATTTCAGGATATTTTTCCTCTACAATAAAGTAACAATTAACTTATGTTTTTGTGCTTCAGAGTGATCCATTTGATCAAGCATTGTATAAACAGGTTAAAAAAAAGGTATGGTTGTTTTGGAAAGGTGAAGGAAAAATGGAATTTGAGATATACTGACACTGATGGTGTGTCCCAGTTCACTTTTAATTACTCCTTGTTTTTTATCTGCCTGTTGCCATCTTCCAGAGGTGTTGTGAAGTCATCTCTGTTCTTTTGGTGCTGTCTCAAATGGGTCAACCATTCACTTCCTCCTTATGCCCTCCATGCTTTTGGCTGAGGATAATGAAGCCTTTGTTTGGAGTACCAGGTTACACTCCAATAAATGATTACATTTCCCAGCCACCCCACCCTACCAATTTCATTGTGTTGGCTGTTCTTTTCTGACTAAGGCAATACCTAGGAAAACGCTTGAAGCAGCAATTGTTACTGCAATTTTCTGTGAGCTGAGCCTGGTGTTCTAGGTGGCCTAGAAATAATGGTGTCATTTGTGACACCTCGAGTGAGGGCAGGAGAGTAAATACTTTGGCTAGGAGAAGAGTGATTTATTCTTTATCAGAATTCTAGGTGGGGGAGGGAGAATCTGTGAATGCATAAAGTTTTCTTCATTTTTAAATTTTGTCTCAGTCTTTATTGCTTAGGTTAGTGGTCCTTGAACTTGTCCCCTGAAAGAGCCCAGTTCTCTATATTCTTTTTCTTCTCTTGGGTTCTTAATTCCCCATATAGTGGAAATTCCTTCTTTGCTGTTTTGGTATGGGTGGGTCTGGGGGCCAGCTGGGCTTGGACAAGCCATTTCCTGCTGCAGCCCAGAGCAGCCTGGCTGTTCCACCTTGCTCTAAACAGTCCTGAAATTGCCCAGTCCTCTGCTTTTGGGAAATCCATCCCCTTCTTCCCATTCTTTGTCTACCACTTAGCTTAGGGCTTTCTTACCTTTTATTTCGACTGTAGCCGTTGGCTTTTACCAAGTCTCTTTGTTTTTAGCATTTCTTCATTCCAGTCTGTTCTGCACACTTTGATCAGGAGAAGCTTCTCACATTCCAGCCATGTTCATGTTTTCTCTCTTGCTCAAAAACCTGCAATAGCTTCCCATTGCTGAAAATCTAAATTTAGCTTTTAGTCAGAACTTTCCACTTAAAGTTCTTACCCCTGGCTATATATTCAAATATCTAGGGAGCAATTTAAAAAATACTGATGCCTGTGTTCTACCCCCCACCAATTAAAGCTGAATCTCTAGGGTGGAGCCTCAGATGTTGTTTCTGCATTTGTCTTTCAAGCTGCTAGAATTCTCAAGTACAACCAGGGTTGACAACCACTGCATTGGTCTTTGATACCTAAGAATTGTGAGCTCTCTTATCCGTCTCTGCCCACCAAAGACATTCAGCCAGGTCAACAACATATCATACGTTGCAACCACATTGATCACAGACTGATCACCAAACTGCTATATTTTCTTTTCTCTTCCTCTAGGCACAAGATATCTTAGTGGCTAGATGGGTGCAGGAAATCAGTCTGTAGATCCCTCTTCATATCTGCTGCAGCCTAGCCACTGCAGAGGCACTCTGCATAGGATGGTCTAAGTGTCTCTGTCTTCATCTTACCTCTGTGGAGGAGACGTGGAATCAAGCCAGCCCACAAGCCCTGAGACTGGATAGGCCGGAGAGAAAGAGGAGTAGCCAGAGCGGTCGGGAAAAGAGGAAAGGAATACTGTGGGTAAAAGGGACAAAGACCACGCAACCTGAGGAAAGACATTGTATTGAAAGGGTAATGACTATTTGGCTAAAGGGACTGACTCCTGGGTTCCCGAGGCTCAAAGACCAGGAGACTTTTCCACTCTTGCAAGCTGCACAAGTACCATACTTAGTGTTCTGGGCTGAGAGGGGAGACAAAAGCATCGTCAGGTTGCCAAACAATGTCCCAGTTGCCCTGGGAGGCACAAACCTACCAAAGTGCCATAGGCCAGGTGCAGAGAGAATCAGAGGAGCTGATTTGCTTGGGGTCAGAGCAGAGCTGGGTTTTTTCAGATGATCACTTTCACATACTCCTTGTTAAATGGGACCAAAGGGGAAGAAGAAGAAACCCTTAAGCTTTTGTAATATTGTCTTGGGTACCAGATACCATAAAAGGCAGCATGAGAGAAACATTCCCTTGGGCCAGTGTCATGGTGGATTTTCTTGCTTGAGAGGCAAGGATTTCAGCTTTCATTTGGTACCACAGAATTTAAAATTGTAAGTGCCTATCCCTTTTGACTGTTGATGGCTTCTTTGGGGTTTTAGTTACCCCAGTTGAAAGAGAAATTTTTCATATTGGGGTTGAGAAGAATGGAGGCTATTAGGAGCAAAGCTTTAATGAGTGAAAGTCTGGTGAATCCTGCAATTTTGATATGTTTCCAGTGGATTTTGAGAACACAGTTTTAGGACCAGAGTAGATGTTGTTCCCTAGAAAATAGAGTCAGCTATTGATATTGTGCCTCCCATCCCTCATATCTCAGTGTTTTAACCCCACCTGAGTTTGGAGACCAGTTTGTCCAAGGATCTTTCAAACATGTGAGCCCAGAGTAGAACTTCTGAGTCAAGGATCATGTCTTTTTCTGAGGAGCTTTGCTTGGGGCACTGGAAATCCTGTTTAGATCAGGACTATTGGAATATTATCCTCTCCAGGGGAAGTGCCAGGTTGAACATTTAAGGCTTTGCTTCTAGGCCCAGCTATACATTCACCAGCAAATCACTTAACTTCCTAAATTTCTTTAAAATCTGTAAAATGGGATCAGTCTAATATGCCTACCTCAAATGATGACAGAATGACATCTATATGCATATGAGGCCTACGTTAGTTGAAAGATGCTATAAAGATATAAGGGATTTGTTACTTGTCTTTCTTGAAATGTTACAGTTGGGGTGCGGTTGCTTCTATCTTCTGGACCTCTGCCCATTCAGCATACAGCTAGAGGAATCTTTGGGCAGATCCACATTCTTTAGCACTAGCTAGGCTTTGACTCCAAAGCTATCTGGTCTACCTTGATGTTCTGAGCAGGAAAACTGAGGACCTCAAGAACCATTCCAAATTTCTACTCATTCTCCCTAAGACCCAGAGCAGACCCAGGACCTAAAGAAATTACATCATCTCTATTTTCCCTTGGCTCCAGCCCACTCTTGTTTGAACCTCCCACTTTTGTTGTTCCAACTACTTCTTGAGATGAAGGAAGGGCAGAACATTGGCCCTCTTCACTGAAGTCTTCACCCCTTAATCCAGGGTTCAATTTTTAGTTCACCTTAGCCTGTTTGAGATTAGAAGCTGGGCCTTAACTTACAGGTGTGTCCGGCATCATTCAATCAGCCTGTTAGATCCAGAATCCAGCACTGTGACGCTACATAACCATGGGCTCTGTCCTTCCAGTTCCTTTAGTGCCTTCCCTCACTGGTAGGTTCACTCTGAGGGCTTCCTTCCTTGAACTCCAGTGGCAACTATAGTCTGTTTCCCACAATTTGTTGTGTGTGTTTTTTGTTGTTTTGCAGCGTTTTCATATTGTCTTTTATGTAAGTCATGTTTCTGAACTATCGTATAAATTTCATTAGGGTAAGAATCATGTTTGCTTTATGCACTGTGTAACATGCCTTGCAGTCAGTATAGGCACTTAACCTTATTGATCAGTTGTTCCTTGGTGTTGAATAATGTGTTAGGTAGCCAGGTGGACCTGTGTCCTAGCCTGGAGAAGCTCTATGTCACCTTGTAGGAAGCCATCTGAATTTGACTCAGCATCATATGCTGGGCCTGTGCTGCACTTGAGCTTTCTTTCCAGCCGCCAGGAGGGATGGTTGTCCTGGCCAACAGCGAATTTAATGGGTGGTCAAAAGAAGATGTGCCTGCATAGAAGGCTGAAAGAGGGAGCTGGAAGTAGGAGGAGACAAGGAGATAGTGACACCAGTATCTTGTCACAGAAATCAAGGAAGGCAACAGTTTAAAGGAGGGGAGGGAGATCAGTGGTGCCAACTGGCTCAGAAGAGGTTTGCTGGGTTAAATCTCAAGATGAGCCCATGAGATCTGGTGGTTAGCAGAGGCCTTTCCTGACAACCCCATTTTAAGCACCTCTTCCCCATCACTCTATCTCATCACTGTTACTGTCTGTGTAGCCCTGTCATGAGCTAAAATCATCCTGTTTGTTTATTGCTAGCTTATGTGTCTAAAGTATACTCCTTGAGAACAGCAACTTTGTCTTTTTCACCTTTGTACTGAGTCCCCTGACATGGAATAAGATATGAATAAATGCACAGACTTGTCCAAAATCATCCAATTAATAAATGGTAAGGCTTTGCTTTTTTGGGAGAAG